ACGGGGTTTCACCATGTTGGCCAGGTTGGTCTCAACCTTCTGGGCTCAAGCTATCCTCCCGCTCTGCCTCACAAAGTGCTGGGATTGCAGGCCTGCGCCATGGCGTCTGGTTTGATTTCTCTTTTAAATATTTTTTTTGGCCAGGCGTGGTGGTTCATGCCTATAATCCCAGCAGTTTGGGAGGCCAAGGCGGGCAGATCACGAGGTCAGGAGATTGAGACCATCCTGGCCAACCCGGTGAAACCTCGTCTTTACTAAAAATACAAAAAATTAGCCAGGCGTGGTGGCGGACGCCTGTAGTCCCAGCTACTCGGAGGCTGAGGCAGGAGAATCGCTTGAACCCGGGAGGCGGAGATTGCAATGAGCCCAGACTGCACCGCTGCACTCCAGCCTGGGCGACACAGCAGACTTGTCTCAAAACAAAAAACAAAACCAACCAAAAAAACAAAAAACAAATGCAAAACAAAAAACAACAAAAATAAAACGAAATATTTTTTTCTCCCTATGGATTAAACACTTAAAAAATGTTTTACCACTTCTATTTCTGGGTCAACCACAATGTTCGGTTCCATCCAGAAAGACAAGTGGGTTTTGGAGAGGGTGTTTGGTTCCGCCTAGCATGCGAATTCCCATTCCCGCACAACGCTCTTCCTCCCTTCCTCCTTCCGGTAGCGTCCAGCAGGATTCCGCTGTTCCTCCAAAATCTTTGTCAGGAGAGCCATCCTGACGGTACCTTTAGGAAGCCCATAGATACCCGCCACAACCTGTGACTTTCAGGGTCAATTGCGTCTCAATTCGCACGTCTATCCAGAACCTGCGGGGACCACGTCCCCATCCTCCCGCCCGGCCTCCGCCTCCGAGGGTGTCACGTGCTAGACGCGGGCGTGAAGACAGTGTCGCCATGTTGATATCTGGCGTCGCCGTGTAGGGGAAGGGAGAGGGCGGCTGACTAGCTACCCGTAATTTCGGCTCCTGTGCGCAAGTGCGGAAGTGCGCTGGCCAGGAGCGTGATCGGTTTCCGGTCAGTGGTGTGGTACCGGGTACCCGGAGACGTGTATCGGACGGTGGGCCGCAGCCATGGCCGAGAGAAAACCTAACGGTGGCAGCGGCGGCGCCTCCACTTCCTCATCGGGCACTAACTTACTTTTCTCCTCCTCGGCCACGGAGTTCAGCTTCAATGTGCCCTTCATCCCAGTCACCCAGGCCTCCGCTTCTCCGGCCTCCCTGCTCTTACCGGGAGGTAATAAGGGGAGGGCGGCCCCGTGTGTGGTGTTTAAACCACATGCTCTCCTGTTCCATTTCAGAGGATTCCACAGATGTTGGTGAGGAGGACAGCTTCCTTGGTCAGACTTCTATTCACACATCTGCCCCACAGACATTTAGTTACTTCTCTCAGGTATCAAGCAGCAGTGATCCTTTTGGGAATATTGGACAGTCACCATTAACAACTGCAGCAACCTCAGTTGGACAATCAGGATTCCCCAAGCCCCTGACTGCTCTCCCTTTTACAACTGGATCCCAAGATGTCTCGAATGCATTTTCACCATCCATTTCGAAGGCTCAACCTGGTGCTCCACCTTCCTCACTGATGGGAATAAATTCTTATCTGCCTTCTCAGCCAAGTAGTCTCCCTCCTTCATATTTTGGGAACCAACCCCAAGGAATTCCCCAACCAGGATACAATCCATATCGCCATACCCCTGGCAGCAGCAGGGCTAATCCTTACATTGCACCACCCCAGCTGCAGCAGTGCCAAACACCAGGCCCTCCTGCTCATCCTCCACCTTCTGGACCCCCTGTTCAGATGTACCAGATGCCTCCAGGATCTTTGCCACCGGTATGGAGACATGATTTTGTGTCCTACTTATTCATGACAGTCTTAACTTTGCCGTCCCCTCCAGGTTCCTTCTTCAGTGCAGTCACCGGCACAGCAGCAGGTACCTGCCAGACCTGGGGCTCCCTCTGTTCAAGTGCCATCTCCTTTTCTACTTCAAAACCAATATGAGCCTGTTCAGCCCCACTGGTTTTACTGCAAGGAGGTAGAATACAAACAACTGTGGATGCCTTTTAGTGTGTTCGACTCTTTGAATCTTGAAGAAATCTATAATTCAGGTAAACATTGGTCATACATCATTCATATCTGACAGTTAGGAAAAGTGTTAATTTTGTTCTCTAGTTCAGCCAGATCCGGAGAGCGTGGTTCTTGGCACGGATGGAGGGCGCTACGATGTTTACCTCTATGACCGAATAAGGAAGGCTGCCTACTGGGAAGAGGAGCCAGCCGAAGTGAGACGCTGTACTTGGTTTTACAAGGGGGACACAGATAGTCGATTTATTCCCTATACTGAGGAGTTCAGTGAAAAACTAGAGGTACGGGTGCTTTATTTCTTTATGAGTTTCTTTGTTGGAATATATGTTGTTTCCCCCATTATAGGCTGAATATAAAAAAGCTGTAACCACTAATCAGTGGCACCGAAGATTAGAGTTTCCAAGTGGAGAGACAATTGTTATGCACAATCCAAAGGTAATGATGGTGTTCAAAATTTTAAGGTATTAGAGCTTTGTCATAATTCTGTTGCATCTTGAAGGTTATTGTTCAGTTCCAGCCCTCCTCAGTGCCAGATGAATGGGGCACCACGCAAGATGGACAGACAAGGCCCAGGGTTGTAAAGCGTGGAATTGATGATAACCTTGATGAAATTCCCGACGGTGTGTATAGTTTGTTTAGAACTGAGGTCTGTTTTTATGTAGGTTTAAAAATTTTTTTTGATAGGGGAGATGCCTCAAGTTGACCATTTGGTGTTTGTGGTGCATGGCATTGGACCTGTGTGTGACTTACGCTTTAGGAGCATTATTGAGTGTGGTAAGTGTTGGGTATATTGTATTTCATGGGATTTTATTTTCTCTTTTTTTTTTTTCTTTTGAAGTGGATGATTTTAGGGTGGTTTCTCTCAAATTGCTGCGGACACATTTCAAGAAATCTTTAGATGACGGGAAAGTAAGCAGAGTGGAGTTCCTTCCAGTTCATTGGCATAGTTCTTTGGGTGGGGACGCCACAGGTGTGGACAGGTTTGTGGATTTTGATAACTTGTTTTTCAGATACTGAATGTGCTGTATTTTTCTTTTTAAACAGGAATATTAAGAAAATCACTTTGCCAAGTATTGGTCGATTTCGTCACTTTACCAATGAAACTTTGCTAGATATTTTATTTTATAACAGCCCCACCTACTGTCAGACAATTGTGGAAAAAGTAGGAATGGAGATAAACCATCTGCATGCACTCTTTATGAGTCGGAACCCAGACTTCAAAGGAGGTGTCTCTGTTGCTGGTCACAGTTTAGGTAAAACTGTCAAATATTCACATTTTAAATACACATTATAAGGCAAAATGTTTCTTTTTCATAGGTTCTTTAATATTGTTTGACATCCTGTCTAATCAAAAAGATTTGAATTTATCAAAGTGCCCTGGACCTCTTGCTGTTGCTAATGGAGTTGTGAAGCAGCTACATTTTCAGGAAAAGCAGGTACGTCTGTACGTGGCCAATTAACATTTCGATTGTAATGTTTTTCATACTTTTTTTTTTAAAGATGCCTGAAGAGCCAAAGCTGACTTTGGATGAGTCGTATGACCTTGTTGTTGAAAATAAAGAAGTCCTAACTTTGCAAGAAACTCTGGAAGCACTTAGCCTCTCTGAATATTTTAGCACTTTTGAAAAGGAAAAGATTGATATGGAGTCCCTGGTACTGATCATAGTTTGCTTCATTTTGTTTGATGATTAATGTGCTTGTCTGTTTCCTTTTAAAGCTTATGTGTACAGTTGATGACCTGAAGGAAATGGGGATACCCCTTGGACCCAGAAAGAAGATAGCTAACTTTGTAGAACATAAAGCAGCCAAACTGGTAAAGTTCACCTCTGACTCAAGAAAAACTAATGATTATGTTACTAAATTTTGGTATTTTACAGAAAAAAGCAGCGTCAGAAAAGAAGGCAGTGGCGGCCACTTCTACAAAAGGACAAGAGCAAAGTGCCCAGAAGACTAAAGACATGGCTTCCCTCCCCTCAGAATCCAATGAGCCAAAGAGGAAACTTCCAGTTGGTGCTTGCGTGTCTTCTGTGTGTGTGAATTATGAATCTTTTGAAGTTGGCGCCGGACAGGTGAGTTTACATATTGACTGGGGCTACATAGTATCATCTTTCATTGTTATTTGATTCTTTCCAGGTTTCTGTTGCTTACAACTCATTAGATTTTGAACCAGAGATATTCTTTGCCTTGGGGTCTCCAATTGCTATGTTTCTCACTATTCGAGGAGTTGATAGGATAGATGAGAATTACAGCCTTCCTACCTGTAAAGGGTTCTTCAATATTTATCATCCGGTGAGTAATTGAATTTACTTTGTTTTTTAAAATTTTATTTATTCATAAATTCTTCTATTTATAGCTTGATCCAGTGGCATATAGATTAGAACCTATGATTGTTCCAGATTTGGACCTAAAAGCTGTTCTCATTCCACATCACAAAGGCAGAAAAAGACTTCATTTAGGTAAAAAGCAAATACTATAAAAACTTTTTTTCATTAACTTGTTGTGTCATCTTAATCTCTTTAGAATTGAAAGAGAGTCTCTCTCGTATGGGATCTGATTTGAAGCAGGGTTTTATTAGCTCTCTCAAAAGTGCTTGGCAGACATTAAATGAGTTTGCCCGTGCTCATACGTCTTCAACCCAGTTGCAAGAAGAATTGGAGAAGGTGGCCAATCAGATCAAAGAAGAAGAAGAAAAGCAAGTAGTTGAAGGTAAATTTGACATTTGAGGCATTTTCTAATACTGACTTTGATATTGAAATGGTTTAAATTCTAGCAGAAAAGGTTGTTGAAAGTCCAGATTTTTCCAAGGATGAGGACTACTTAGGAAAGGTTGGAATGTTAAATGGAGGCCGCCGAATTGACTACGTTCTCCAAGAAAAACCAATAGAGAGTTTTAATGAATACCTTTTCGCTCTTCAGAGTCACTTATGCTATTGGTAAGTGTTCTTAAATTTGGTAACATTTGAGTCTCTTAAGTAAATATGCTTTTCCTTTTCATAGGGAATCTGAAGATACTGCTCTGTTACTACTTAAAGAAATTTATCGAACAATGAACATTAGTCCAGAACAGCCCCAGCATTGATCAAACTTCAGTTTTACTGTGTGAGTTTATCCTTATTGAATGTATAAATTCTCACTGAGGTTTTTTTTTTTTTTCCTTTTTAAGACTTTCTTGTCTGCACAGAAAGTCCCAGTACAACTTCCATTGCTGAGAAAATCCTCAGAGGACTTTCCCACTTCGCTCCTGTGATGGATGACAGAAGAGTGATTCATTAACAATTGCTCAGCCACAATTCTCGGATATAGGGATTCAAAAGACAGGACACAGAACTAACACAGTGAAAAAAATCAGTACCACATTTGGACAGTATAGGTGAGAAAACATAATTATAAAAATGATGCCATGAAAAATTCCACAGATCAGTTTAGTTGTATAGTTGTCAAAGTTATATGTGATATCAATGAAGAAATATTTGTAGCATGTAAACGGTTATTTCTGTTTCTTAAAAAGTATTGTTAGTGGGCTATTAAACTTGGATTTTTCTTTTTATTAATGCAGTATGTTCTTTTTATTCAAGTATGAACTTGTTGAGAAACTATAGTAATATGATTTTTAAGAGATTTATGTTCTACTTAAAATGTGAATTGTACTTCTGAGCTGCCTTAATGCAAGGTCATTTATATTTGTTAAGAGGAAATAATCAAGATCACTCATATCCCAACTGAATCTGAGGTTTTATAAATCCCTCAAACGATTGCTGAGAGCCTGATTGTGGAAAGAAGTGAGATGCACCTTATTTTCAAGAAGTCCTGGGAAGCGCTCTCCTAGCACGTCCATTTCCAGGAGGAGAAGCAAGCAGATGAGAGGTTTTCCATTTTGTCATCCAAGGTAGCTGTGCACTTGCCTTGTTGCTGAAGTTCCAATAATGTGAAAACCAAAGTAGAGGTTTTTTTCTTCTTCTTTTTGTTTTCTATTAATTTCACTTATACCAAAGTGTTTGAAAGTATGAAATGTGTTGCTTCTGAGTTATATAAGGCTACTTCATGACAAGACTGCTTTGTAATATTTCACTTTGTTTTACTACAAATTCAGATCACTTTGTTTTACTATAAATTCAGATTATCCAAATATTTTCCTAATACTATGTGGGAATGCTGATTTTCTTTTGTTACGTAGTGGAAACATTTTGCATTGTTTACATAGTTCTCATGGAACATGGAAATTTTTGAAAGTGATATATGATACACATTTTTTGTGTATGTATTCTAATTAGTGTGAATAAAGCAGTAACATTAATGCATTTTTTAAGCAGCAAACTTATGTATTTCTCTTGTCTTCCTTAAAAGTGTCCCCATGAACTCAGTGTTTATTCCCTTTTCATTTTGAGTACCTGCTTATATGGTCAGTATGTAACGTTAGCATTGGCTCCTAATGGTAGAATTAGAACAGCAAGATTGTAGAGCTGTAATTGACTCCAGACAACATAGATTTCAGCCACCTCATTCTACAGCTGAGGCCAGGACAATAAATGCCTTTCCCAGACTGGGTAGTGGCAGATCTGGGATGGAATATGGTTTTCTTGATTCCCTTTCAGCCTTCATTTCTCTCTCTCAGGACTACTACTTTTTAATTACTTTTCACTTAATTTCCCAATACTGATGAAATAAAGAAAAATGAGGGTTATTTATATACATTTCAATAAAATCCAATTTGATTTTTCAACTTACATCTGATTTTTGTTTGTGTCATTCAGCCTGTCTTCTGAGTAATGGGCAGAGAAGGACCAGGGTTCGTAGAAGAAGCATGTGGCAGCTGAGTGGCAGCAGTCTTGCCCTTTCATTTTAATACTTGAGTACACAGAAAATAGAATTTTTGAGTGACTCTGCCTGTGGATATATATACTCATACATACATATATATATATACACACACACATATGTATGTATGTATGTATTACTATTCAGTCTCTTAAAAACCAAAAAACAGTAGATCCCCTGAGGGTAGAGTCTTTATGTATGAACATATTGTTCACTGTTGTAACCACCTTGCAGGATTTCAGTCTATAAACTAGGTGAGAATCCAGCTGCTGAGTGAAGCTTGATCTCTGCCTCTTCCTCAGGAGCAGCTCATCCCCTGACAACCTCCCCTCCCAGCCCCTAATCTGGTTTAATGCCCTCCTTTTCCCCAGATAAAGAAAGTCATGTCTGTAGTTATTCCAAAAGTGTTTCATGTGTAGAGTTTGGCACAAAAAGTAAAAAGCGCCAGCATCTGAAGTCAAAGGTGAAAGAGTCATCACAGTACTGATGAAGACACCCAGGCCTCGTCAGCTATGTTAACGTGCTGTATGACAAGAGGAACCTGCTTTCTAAGTCTGCTGGACACGCGTGCTTCTTGAATCCAACCAGACAAGCATGTTTTCTCAAAACCACAGTATAAGACAAGGAAACTGCACAGATTCGAGTGATTTTTGAGGTAAGTATGTTATTGGAAAGGTGTGATCTATATAGAACCCTGTACATGAAAAGGAGGAGATGCCGCTATCTTGGCAGGGATGATCATGTATTTGAAATAGTAACTCACAGCATTTGGTCTCATGATAAGAGTACTGAAGATTATCCCAGAAAACCTAGGATGATTGGTATTTATAGTACCATTGTTTCAGGTTTTTATGACTTGAGGCATCTAACTATCTTAATGCTGTACTTTAGTGTTTACCAAGCAGCTTTCTGGTGGAAACTTGAACTGCAGACACTGAGTGTTTTGGTTTTCCTCCAAGTTATAGTTCTCATTGTAACTTAATAAGTTGGCATTCCAGCTTAGTTTGAGTCAGTTTCCCAGGGCTGGGTCCTCAGAGGAGAGTGGATAGAATTCAGTTCCTCTATGAGCTGGGGTGCTGACATTGTGTTCCTGCTGTTGACTGTCCCTGCGGTGCACGGGACAGACTGTCAGCTAACCTGTCTTCATGACATTTCTATAATACTCCTCAGGGGGTTAACCCCATCTCTACTAAAAATAAAAAAAATTAGCTGGGCATGGTGGCATGTGCCTGTAGTCCCAGCTACAGGAGGCTGAGGCAGGAGAATTGCTTGAACCCAGGAGGTGGAGGTTGCAGTGAGTTGGGATCTCGCCACTGCACTCTAGCCTGAGTGACAGAGCGAGACTCTGTCTCAAAAAAAAATAAATGAATAAAAAATAAAACAGCAACTCTTGCAGATTTCCCGAATGTATTGGTCCCAGAGAACACTGAAAATAATGTCATGTTGTTAACACCAGTGGGAGTTTGGGAAATAATTCCAGCTCTTTAATACTTCTTTCAGCTTCAGATTAAGTGAAATGAGTTTCACATATTTCAATATATGAAATTTTATGATGACACATAAAACAGGCCAGGGGTTATTGAGGACACATCTGTGAGATAGTGGGCAATGCTACATATTCGTTAGTGGATGTGCTGCAGTTCAGGTTCATGGACAGGTGGGACTGGTGTGGTTGGGATAACCCACCATGTTTGTCTTTCATTTCTTGTATAAAGAGTGGTTTTTAAAAGACCTTACTATGGAATTTTCACAAATACTCAAAAGTATGGAGAATGGTACAGTGAATCCCCATGTGCCCTTTTCCCAGCTTCAGGGGTGGTGTCAGTGATAATGATTTGGCTCTGTGTCCCCACCCAAATCTCATCTTGAATTGTAATCCCCACGTGTCAGGGGAGGGACCTGGTGGGAGGTGATTGGATCATGGGGGCTGTTTCCCCATGCTGTTCTTGTGATAGTGAGGGAGTTCTCACAAGATCTGATGGTTTTAAAAGTGGCAGTTTTCCCTGCACTCTCTCCTGCCACCTTGTGAAGAAGGTGCCTGCTTCCCCTTTGCCTTTCGTCACAATTGTAAGTTCCCCGAGGTTCGTCATGATTGTAAGTTTCCTGAGGTCTCCCCAACCATGCAGAACTGTGAGTCACTTGAACCCCTTTTGTTTATAAATTGCCCAGTCTCAGGTAGTACCTTGATAGCAGTGTGAAAATGGACTAATACAGTCAGGGACCTAAAAGACAGGTAAAGAGATGTGGCCAGGTGAAGACGGAAAAAGGACAGTGCATTCCAGACCTGTGGAAAGACGCGAGGTTGGAAAGAACATCACAACTGGGGCGACTGAAGAAATTATGTTGTTAAGCACGAAATGCAGAGAGAGAGCTATGTGAATGTGTTGAGTGTGATTTTCATTAAACAATTTTTAAAGAAAGCATTTCTAGTGGTGCTTTTATTTTTGCAGCC